TGCAAACATTGCTCAGTGACGGCATGCAATTTTTGTAAATACCACACGAGCACGTCAGTACCTCCAACAATGGGGCAGAACGCAATGAGCAAGAAACTGGATTCTTGCCACTACTTACTGGAAATATTTTATTACACAAGAATATTGTTTAGTCATGCTGAGAAGAAGGATTTGACAAGTTAACCCATCTTTTCTCTTACTTAGGTATTTTCCAACAAATTCTTGTCACACTTTGAAGGAATCAATCCACAAACCTCTATGGCATGGAGAAGCTGGCAGCCCTTGTTTTGAGGTCGTGGGGCAAGAGACACGAAGAAGCAGGTCCCTGAGCAGTACCAGTCCCAGCTGCACATATTTAGGCTTCTGGGCTAAGCTCTGGGTCCTGAGTGGTGGGGGTGGATTAGGGCTTGCGTTTTTTACATAGATTTTTTTTTTTGTACTCTTGTGATATGTGGGATACTAAAGTGCACGTCCCAGGGCTGGGCCTAGATCTTGCCTAGATCTGAGGTTGGTACTGGGTGCATGAAAAACTCCTGTGATTATTATTATTATTATTATCATTATTATATTTGAGACAGAGTCTCATTCTGTCACCCAGGCTGGAGTGCAGTGGTGCGATCTCGGCTCACTGCAGTCTCCGCCTCCTGGGTTCAAGTGATTCTCCTGCCTCAGCCTCCTGAGTAGCTGGGACTACAAGCGTGCGTCACCATGCCCAGCTAAATTTTTGTATTTTTAGTAGAGACGGAGTTTCACCATGTTAGTCAGGATGGTCTCGATCTCCTGACTTTGTGATCCACCCGCCTTGGCCTCCCAAAGTGCTGGGATTACAGGCGTGAGCCACCGCACCTGTTCACTCCTGTGATTATTGAAGAATCACCAACGGTGGAGACCTCCTCTGTGAAGGAGGGCCCGTGGCACCTCGGCCACAGCTCTAAAATAGGGCTCAAGGCATGACATTGAAACTACTTGTTGCTCCTACTTGATTTTACTTGATTTTACTTGATGAGTCCTCTCTACTGACACCATGGGTTGCTGTGGTTGTGGAGGTTGTGGTGGCTGTGGTGGCTGCGGTGGTGGCTGTGGTGGTGGCTGTGGCAGATGCACCACCTGCAGGTGCTACCGGGTGGGCTGCTGCTCCAGCTGCTGCCCCTGCTGCCGTGGCTGCTGTGGAGGCTGCTGCAGCACTCCCGTGATCTGCTGCTGCCGCCGCACCTGCAGCTCGTGTGGCTACAGCTGTGGGAAGGGCTGTTGCCAGCAGAAGTGCTGCTGCCAGAAGCAATGCTGTTGCTAGGAGGGACCCCAGCCTCTGGGCAGGTGCCCTTT